ACTCGGGAGGCGGAGGCAGGAGAATGGGGTGAACCCGGGAGGCGGAGCTTGCAGTGAGCCGAGATCGCGCCACTGCACTCTAGACTGGGCGACAGAGCGAGACTCCGTCTCAAAAAAAAAAAAAAAAAAAAAAGCTTTGGCTTTTCGTCAGATGTGAAGTTATTGGAGATTATGTGTAAAATGTCATAAGAAAGAGTGACAGGCTTGCCCAGAAGAGTGTCTGGGGAATAAACTTGCATGGCAAAATGTTAGTTTTGGCCAGGCGCAGTGGCTCACGCCAGTAATCTCAGCACTTCGGGAGGCCAAGGCGGGAAGAGTTCGAACTCCTTGAGCTCAGGAGTTTGAGACCAGTCTGAGCAACATAGTGAGACCACCTCCCCCGACCGCCATCTCTACAAAAAATAAAAGAACAAAATTAGCCGGGCGTGGTGGCGCGCGCCTGTGGTCACTTGGGAGGCTGAGACAGGAAAATCGCTGGAGCCCGGGAGGTGGAGGTTGCAGTGAGCCGACATCGCGCCACTGCACTCCAGCCTGGGCAACAGAGCGAGACCCTGTCTCAAAACAGAAAACAAAACAAAATGTTAGTTCTTAGAATCGGAAACCCCTAGTAGAGGCCCAAAGTTGTTTTGCGAAAAGGAGACTGACGAGGAAACCCGGAGGAGTCCGCCCAAATAGGTGGAGAGAAGATCCCGCCGCGGGCGCCCCCTGGTGGATAAAAGGGCCGCGCGGAGGGCCGCTCTGCTCTTGAGACGGACACAAACGGGGCACAAAACACTATACTGAGACCGTTCTGAGGGACAGGCTTCCACCAAAATCGCCAAGGGCGGACCAGGATTTTCAAAACGGCCGCGCCGGGGGCGGGACCAACCCGATCCGTAAGTCAGCTGGGCAGCCCGGCGCCCGCACGCCGACCGGAAGGAACTGCTCGGAACCGGGGGCGGCGCCGGCGAGATGACGCAAAAGGGGTCGCGCCGAGGGTGACGCGTGGCGTAGACGACGCCGTCGGCCTGCGCCTGTCACCCCCCTCCTCCCGGGGTTTGTAGCGGAGGAGGAGCGGGCGCCATGGCGGTTCTACTGGAGACCACTTTAGGCGACGTCGTCATCGACTTGTACACCGAAGAACGGCCGCGTGGTGAGGCTTGAGCCCCACTCACCTGTCGCCGGCTGTGATAAATTTGGTATTTACTTTCTTTCAGCCTGCTTGAATTTCTTGAAACTGTGCAAAATAAAATATTACAATTATTGCCTTATTCACAATGTACAGGTGAGTTGGTAGATATTAGTCATTTCCTTTGTTGTGAATTAACAAAGAATCCTACATATTACAGAGGGATTTTATCATACAAACTGGCGATCCTACAGGGACTGGCCGTGGAGGAGAGTCTATCTTTGGGTAAGTTGTTTTATTTATTTATTTATTTATTTACTTACATTTATAACCTTATATGTTTTTTCAGCCAACTGTATGGTGATCAAGCAAGCTTTTTTGAGGCAGAAAAAGTCCCAAGAATTAAGCACAAGAAGAAAGGCACAGTGTCCATGGTGAATAATGGCAGTGATCAACATGGATCTCAGGTTAGGAAATGAGTAAGAATATGAGATTTGCTTTATGGTATTTATTATGTGTCCTTCTTTATAGTTTCTTATCACCACAGGAGAAAATCTAGATTATCTTGATGGTGTCCATACGGTGTTTGGTGAGGTGACAGAAGGCATGGACATAATTAAGAAAATTAATGAGACCTTTGTTGACAAGGACTTTGTACCATATCAGGATATCAGGTATGGTTACAATTTGCTATCTGAATGTACTAGTATAACATTTGATTTGGATTTATTTTGTAAGGATAAATCATACGGTGATTTTAGATGATCCATTTGATGACCCTCCTGATTTATTAATCCCTGATCGATCACCAGAACCTACAAGGGAACAATTAGATGTAAGTAAAGCCCTCTTATGATTAAATGTACAAATATATACATGAGTAACTTCTGTCTTAACAGAGTGGTCGAATAGGAGCAGATGAAGAAATTGATGATTTCAAAGGAAGATCAGCTGAGGAAGTAGAAGAAATAAAGGCAGAAAAAGAGGCTAAAACTCAGGCTATACTTTTGGAGATGGTAAGATAATTATCTTTGTTCAAATTGTTCTGTTGATTTATGTTTTTGTTTGTTTGTAATTTAGGTGGGAGACCTACCTGATGCAGATATTAAACCTCCAGAAAATGTACTGTTTGTGTGTAAATTGAACCCAGTGACCACAGATGAGGATCTGGAAATAATATTCTCTAGATTTGGGCCAATAAGAAGGTAATCCTTAGAATTAGTGAAAGAGATATTTATTTTTAAGTCACTTTTAAATACTTTCTTTCAGTTGTGAAGTTATCCGAGACTGGAAGACAGGAGAGTCCCTCTGTTACGCTTTTATTGAATTTGAAAAGGTATGTCATAATACAGACATAAGTTTGGTATTATTTATGCTTGAGTTTTTATAATTATTATCAGGAAGAAGATTGTGAGAAAGCATTCTTCAAAATGGACAATGTGCTTATAGATGACAGAAGAATACATGTGGATTTTAGCCAGTCGGTTGCAAAGGTTAAATGGAAAGGAAAAGGTATGATGGTTTATCTTTTGTTTTTGTTCTGCCTAAGCTCTTTTTTTCTTTTCTTAATAAATAGGTGGGAAATACACCAAGAGTGATTTCAAGGAGTATGAAAAAGAACAGGATAAACCACCTAATTTGGTTCTGAAAGATAAAGTAAAGCCCAAACAGGAGTATCCTTACCAAGAATCAGTTAGTTAATATGTTATCACATTTATCCTTAACTAACTACTGCAGTACAAAATACGATCTTATATTAGATGAGCAGGCCGAAGACTCAAAATCAAGTCACTCACACACAAGTAAAAAACACAAGAAGAAAACCCATCACTGTTCTGAAGAGAAAGAAGATGAGGACTACATGCCAATCAAAAATACTAATCAGGTACCTCTAATGTCCAGACTTAGATGTGGAGAGATTCACTTGTAATTCCCCCTTCCTTTGACAGGATATCTATAGAGAAATGGGGTTTGGTCACTATGAAGAAGAAGAAAGCTGTTGGGAGAAACAAAAGAGTGAAAAGAGAGACCGAACTCAGAACCGAAGTCGTAGCCGATCTCGAGAGAGGGATGGCCATTATAGTAATAGTCATAAATCAAAATACCAAACAGATCTTTATGAAAGAGAAAGGAGTAAAAAGAGAGACCGAAGCAGAAGTCCAAAGAAGTCCAAAGATAAAGAAAAATCTAAGTATAGATGAAAGATGAAGAGGCAGAATTGAGAGGCTAACATATTTACTCTTGTCTAACTTAAGAGTGCCAGGAAAGCAGATGCTTAGATTTTGTGTCAAAGCTTGTTATTTTTTTCATACTAGGATTATGGTCTTTAGATTAATACTGATTATATAGAGCACGGAAAGATAAAGAATTGAACATTTTCTTTGTATACTTTTTTACACTAATTTTATTGTTATACATAAATGGTAGTCTTCATTTTTGAAGTCTTACATTTTCACTCTTTTTTTAATGAAGTATTTCATACTACAAAAATACATAAACGTATATATAAAGGGATAATAAATGTAAATATCTGTGTACTCATCAGCCAGCTTAAGATACAGATGTTGTCGACATTTTAGAAGTTCCCTAAGGCCCTCTCCCTCTCAAATAATTATTTGGAATTTTGTGTTTGTCATTTGTCTATTATAGTTTTACAACATACGTATGTATCTGTAAGTGAAATGTTAATTTTGTATGTTTCTGAATTTTATATAAATGGCAAAATGTTTACTTCTGTGACTTTCTTTCATTTTTATTGCTATATAGTATTATATAAATATACTACAACTTATTCATTCTTGATGGACATTTGAGTTTTGTTTATTTGTTTTTGCTGTTGAAACAATGCTGCTGTGAACATTGTATCTAGCAGTTATATTGCTTGATATATTGATAAAATAATGCCAAATTTGTGTTCTGAAGTGACTGTACTAGTTTATACCTCTCTTGGCACTGTGAGTTACCTTTGTTTCATAGCATCTCCAACACTTAAGTTCAGACTTAAAAATTTGCCAACCTAGTGGATGTTAAGTGGTATCTACCTGTGATTTCCAGCAAGATTACTGTTATCTCTGCTCTTCCATGTGTAAGATGTCATTTTTTTCCTGGCTGCTTTTAAGGTTTTCTGTCACTGGTTGTAAGAAGTTTGATTATGATGTGCTTGCTGTAGTTTTTTTTTCACGTTTCTGCTG